ACCCCAACACTAAAACCCTGACCCTAACCGTAAAACCCTACCCCTACCCCGACCCTAGCCCAACCCTAACCCTACCCCAATCCTTCCCCTACCCCTAACACTAACCCCAAACCCTAATTCTAACCCCACTCCTAACCCCAAAACTAACTTCTAACCCCTAAACCCTAACCCCAACCCCAACTCTAACCTTAATCCCTAGCTCTAATCTGTAGCCCTAACCCTAAACCCTAAGGTAACCTTTTATAGGTTAGGATTCGAGGCTTCGTATTTAGGACAGGCAGGTGTTCTGATGTCTCCCACTCACCTGCACGGTAAAGTTCTTCCCCTGGCTCTTCACAACCAGTCGCGATGCATCGCGGCCTCCCCTGGCCGGTGAAGGGCTGGGTTCTCCCGAAAGCCTCTGCTCCTCCTCCCTCCTCCCAGGGCCCTCCGGGCCTCCACGGTGGCCCCAGCGCGGCAGGGACCGTGCAGAAGGGACCGTGGGCTTGTGGCCGGCCTCGGCCACTGTGGGCATGGAGCTCACGGGAACGCGGCCTAGGGGCAGGCTACGCTCCTCTGCGCGCGCAGGAACAGCGGGCCCAGCGGGGGCTGCCGCAGATTTCACTCGCTGGGGCCCGTGCACTCCCGCGGCGGTGTGGTCCCGCAGAGCCGCAACCTCATGAGGCTGCCAGGGCCACAGCGCCTTGTGGAGTCGTCATCCGTCAGACACGCACACTTCACAGGAAGCTTCGGCGCTACACATGCGTACTGCTCGTTGGTGGGGAGGGCCTCCAGAACCAGGGCCGGTCCCCTCGGAAGCCAGCGCACATGCGCGGGGGCACCCGGCAGCGGGCCAATCGCAAGCCTGGACGGCCGCACGTGGCCCTGGCGGGCTTCCCGCCGCGTTTGTAGCCCTCGCGCCTTTACGCATGCGCACTAGTGCCACGCAGGCCTGCCGGAGAATTACCTCACATCTCCAGGCGCGCGCAGGAGTGCATTGCGCAGGCGCGCTGCCTGGAGTCCTGCCCCCAGCGGCGGTTGCTCCAATCACCACTGGAGGCTCCCTCCCGAGGCACCCTCGCTGGCGAGCTGAGAGGAAATGGCGGGGAGGTCCCTGACATCGAAGGCCGAGCCCACCGCAGGAGCCGTGGACAGGGCTGAGAAGGCCGGAGGTAGTGGTGGGAGGCAGGGAACTGTGCGTGAGTGATTCTGAAATGTTTGGTTTTGTCTCCACAGGGCAGGACACGTCCTCACAGAAAATTGAAGACTTGATGGAAATGGTGCAAAAGCTGCAGAAAGGTCGTGTGTCTCCTTTGTGTGAGGCACAGCCTCCTGTCAACTCAACCTCCTTTCCTCCGTGCAGTGGGAAGCCTAGAGCCCCGAGTTGAGGTCCTGATTAACCGGATTAATGAGGTCCAGCAAGGTGAGTTCAGGGGCCTTGGCTGCCAGCTAGGACTCACACAATGTTTTTCTGCTCTTTGGTGAAGCAAAAAAGAAAGCCAATAAAGACCTAGGAGAGGCCCGGACCATCTGTGAGGCCCTGCAGAAGGAACTGGACTCGCGTAAGAGAGCCGGGGGTCACCCAGAGGTCCCCCCCTGATGCCAAAATGTGTCACTGTTTTCTAGTGCATGGAGAGAAAGTACACCTGAAGGAGATCTTGAGCAAAAAACAAGGTATTTGCCGCTCCCCTGTCTCCAGGCTTGTGGTTCTCATAGGGCCCTGTTGCTCTCCCTACAGAGACCCTGAGGATCCTCCGGCTGCATTGCCAGGAAAAGGAAAGTGAGGCACACAGGTAAGAGCTTCCAGCTGAGCCTAACTCTGCACAACATGGCTGAGGGCTGCCTCGCCTCTCCCAGGAAGCACACCATGTTGCAGGAGTGCAAGGAGAGAATTTCTGCCCTGAACTTGCAGATTGAAGAAGAGAAGAACAAACAGAGACAGCTGAGGTAAACCTTAGCATCTGAGGCAGGGGGTTTGGCATATCCCCTCATGCCTGTGGTTGGTTCCCAGGTTGGCATTCGAGGAACAGCTGGAAGATCTGATGGGCCAGCACAAGGACCTCTGGGACTTCCACGTGAGTCCCTCAAAGCCACTCCTCCCCCTTCCAGGAGTGGACAGGCCTCTTTTCTGCCCCTCAGATGCCAGAGCGGCTGGCAAAGGAGATTTGTGCCCTGGACAGCAGCAAGGAGCAGCTGCTCAAGGAAGGTGAGACCAGGGAAGGTGGATGGCCCATATCTTTCATGTGCTCACCTGCCCCTTTGTGCTGCAGAGAAGCTGGTCAAGGCGACACTGGAAGACGTGAAGCATCAGCTGTGCTCCCTGTGTGGGGCTGAGGGCCCCTCCACCCTTGATGAGGGACTCTTTCTCCGCAGCCAGGAGGCTGCAGCCACAGTGTAAGATGTGGAGGGGAAGAGGGTGGGAGGAGCGGTGCTGACCACCCCCTACTGGGCCCCCCAGGCAGCTGTTTCAGGAAGAGCACAGGAAGGCTGAGGAGCTCCTAGCAGCTGCTGCCCAGCGCCACCAGCAGCTGCAGCAGAAGTGCCAACAACAGCAGCAGAAGCGGCAGAGGTGCGTGTGGAGGCCCTGTCCCCGCAACCCCCTTCCTTCCCCCATCCTACCTCTTCCTGTCCAGGCTGAAGGAAGAGCTGGAAAAGCATGGAATGCAAGTCCCTGCCCAAGCCCAGAGCACACAAGAGGAAGAGGCTGGCCCAGGAGATGTGGTAAGCCCCAGAAGTGGGCGTCAGGGAACAGAAGTAATGACAAAGCGATCCCTTTTCTTGACAGGCTCCCAGACCAGGTAGACCAGTGACATGGTGGAGTTGAAGAGAGAGGCTCACTGCAGAGCACTGTTTCCATGGAAAAATGGAACATGGCAAAGTGCAGAAATTCTTCAGTCAGTCCAGGACAGACGAGTTCTCTAAGATGCAGTTAATCATACCTGTCTTAAACAAACTGGCAATATACTATCAAACATGACTTTTAAATCAAGTGGAAGTTAGAAAATATATTGAACTGAGTGGCAATGAAGACACCACATTTTAAAACTGTAATTCAGTTAAGCCCACAATTAGAAGGAACTTTAGCTTTTATTGGTTCACCACAATTTTTTAAGAAATCAACCAATGATTGTTCAGTTAATGAATAAAAGGCCTTTGACACAGTTCACCTATTCATGTGAAAAAAAAAGACTAATAAATAGTCAGCTTCCCTTAGATTTATTGGTGAGATGTTTGAAGAATTTCATGT